GACCAGCCTTGGCAACCTGGCAAAACCCCGTCTCTATCAAAAATACAAAAAGTTATACAGACTCATAACCTGGTCAATAAATAAATAAATAAATGGATTAAAATTTAAAAATAGGCTGGGCTCGGTGGCTCACGCCTGTAATCCCAGCACTTTGGGAGGCCGAGGCAGGTGGATCACGAGGTCAGGAGTGCGAGAACAGTCTGGCCAACATAGTGAAACCCCATCTCTACTAAAAATAGAAAAAATTAGCCAGGCATGGTGGTGTGTACCTGTAATCCCAGCTACTTGGGAGGCTGAGGCAGGAGAATCGCATGAACCCGGGAGGCGGAGGTTGCAGTGAGCCGAGATTGTCCACTGCATTCCAGCCTGGGCAACAGAATGAGACTCCATCTCAAAAAAAAAATTAAATATTAAATATTAAAAAAGAAAGATATTGCAGTAGGCTAGGTGAGAAACATAATAGCTGAATTGTGCAAATGTGTGGAAGAGTGCAGATTAAGAGGAGAAGACAGATTCAAGACCTACTTGGAAGGCAGAATCAGAACTTGGGAACTGATTGGGAAGCAGGGATGAAGGTAAGAGAGAAGACAAGAATGAAGCAGGCTTACAGCTTAGATGATTAGAAGATAGTGGTGCTACTAAAAAACAGTATACAATAAGCAAGTAGTGACCAGTTTTGGAGGGAAGTTGGCTAAAGGAGATCTTGTTTTATAAAAGGCAACTAGTGAAATTTAGTGCAAATGCTGAGAGAATTTATTTAACTTATTTAAATTAAATTTATAAATAACATCAAAATAAAAAATAAATTTAATTTAAATAAACCAAGTAATTTGCTATTTTCGTTTTTATTCAATTTGTTGTAGATATACTTTTACGATTCACAAAATTATGTATGTAAAGATTATAACACTATTTATTCTTTTTAGTTAAAATCTAATTAAATTTTCATATTTTAAAAATCATTTTTACATAAAAGTCTTCACTTTTATTTAGGATTTAATGATTAAGAAAATTCTCCAGGGCATTATGTTTATTGTCCTGTTCAAATCCAAGCTCTTTCACACAGAATTGTACAAGCAAAGTTTGAGTAACTAATCTTGGGGTCATATTCCAATGTGGCTCCCATTAAAGCATTTCAAAGAGTGCTAGATTCAGGCTCACATATGTTACAGCAACAGGCTATACTCTAGGGAAAGAACAAAACAGCTTGATAAAAACTGTTTCCTTTTAAGCATATTTAGACAAATATCTATCCTGTATTCTCTTTGCCATCTAGATTGGAGCCATGGCTTTGGAACAGAACCAGTCAACAGATTATTATTATGAGGAAAATGAAATGAATGGCACTTATGACTACAGTCAATATGAACTGATCTGTATCAAAGAAGATGTCAGAGAATTTGCAAAAGTTTTCCTCCCTGTATTCCTCACAATAGTTTTCGTCATTGGACTTGCAGGCAATTCCATGGTAGTGGCAATTTATGCCTATTACAAGAAACAGAGAACCAAAACAGATGTGTACATCCTGAATTTGGCTGTAGCAGATTTACTCCTTCTATTCACTCTGCCTTTTTGGGCTGTTAATGCAGTTCATGGGTGGGTTTTAGGGAAAATAATGTGCAAAATAACTTCAGCCTTGTACACACTAAACTTTGTCTCTGGAATGCAGTTTCTGGCTTGTATCAGCATAGACAGATATGTGGCAGTAACTAAAGTCCCCAGCCAATCAGGAGTGGGAAAACCATGCTGGATCATCTGTTTCTGTGTCTGGATGGCTGCCATCTTGCTGAGCATACCCCAGCTGGTTTTTTATACAGTAAATGACAATGCTAGGTGCATTCCCATTTTCCCCCGCTACCTAGGAACATCAATGAAAGCATTGATTCAAATGCTAGAGATCTGCATTGGATTTGTAGTACCCTTTCTTATTATGGGGGTGTGCTACTTTATCACAGCAAGGACACTCATGAAGATGCCAAACATTAAAATATCTCGACCCCTAAAAGTTCTGCTCACAGTCGTTATAGTTTTCATTGTCACTCAACTGCCTTATAACATTGTCAAGTTCTGCCGAGCCATAGACATCATCTACTCCCTGATCACCAGCTGCAACATGAGCAAACGCATGGACATCGCCATCCAAGTCACAGAAAGCATCGCACTCTTTCACAGCTGCCTCAACCCAATCCTTTATGTTTTTATGGGAGCATCTTTCAAAAACTACGTTATGAAAGTGGCCAAGAAATATGGGTCCTGGAGAAGACAGAGACAAAGTGTGGAGGAGTTTCCTTTTGATTCTGAGGGTCCTACAGAGCCAACCAGTACTTTTAGCATTTAAAGGTAAAACTGCTCTGCCTTTTGCTTGGATACATATGAATGATGCTTTCCCCTCAAATAAAACATCTGCATTATTCTGAAACTCAAATCTCAGACGCCGTGGTTGCAACTTATAATAAAGAATGGGTTGGGGGAAGGGGGAGAAATAAAAGCCAAGAAGAGGAAACAAGATAATAAATGTACAAAACATGAAAATTAAAATGAACAATATAGGAAAATAATTGTAACAGGCATAAGTGAATAACACTCTGCTGTAACGAAGAAGAGCTTTGTGGTGATAATTTTGTATCTTGGTTGCAGTGGTGCTTATACAAATCTACACAAGTGATAAAATGACACAGAACTATATACACACATTGTACCAATTTCAATTTCCTGGTTTTGACATTATAGTATAATTATGTAAGATGGAACCATTGGGGAAAACTGGGTGAAGGGTACCCAGGACCACTCTGTACCATCTTTGTAACTTCCTGTGAATTTATAATAATTTCAAAATAAAACAAGTTAAAAAAAAACCCACTATGCTATAAGTTAGGCCATCTAAAACAGATTATTAAAGAGGTTCATGTTAAAAGGCATTTATAATTATTTTTAATTATCTAAGTTTTAATACAAGAACGATTTCCCTGCATAATTTTAGTACTTGAATAAGTATGCAGCAGAACTCCAACTATCTTTTTTCCTGTTTTTTTTAAATTTGTAAGTAATTTTATAAAATCCACCTCCTCCAAAAAAGCAATAAAAAAAAAACAAACTATAATAAGCTTTTCTGATTCTTTTCAAAACATTCCTGGTAAGTTCCTAAAGACATAATTTGCTTCTATGATGTCAACTTTCTTACTAATAACTGGTTATCATGACAAATGTTAGGTTTATCATATATAGTCTAGGTGTAATCCTCAGACTATCATTTTCATCTGGGTTCCAATTTCTTAACTTCCTAAAGAATTCATCTGTTTATACAAGTCTACCACTGCCGATTGACTAAAAAATACATTATCCCATGCATAAAATGTCCTATTTTCATTTAAACACTTTATTTTTGAGTAATAAAAATATGTACCACAATAAATTATTGTTAATTAACATGTACAGCTTATCTTTTTTAAAAAAATTTGCTGTAAATTATTATAATCCATGTAATATGCTCCTACTAAAATTAAATTTTGCTAGCAATTACATTGGTCAAAAATAGTATGCACTAATGAATTTTATCTCTAAAAC